TAGCTCTGCCTTCTGAATTGCCTTTGGTTGCTATTACTTCTACCATAGCTAATTCTCCTGTGTTAAATTTTGCAGATCTAGATTTCATCAAAGTTTTTGTATCACTCTGGTCACTAAAAAGTTTTGTGTGATGTGTTAGCCATGGTCAATTTTCGTTTATGGTATTTCTACCGGTAATATACATTATGAACTGGACAAAAGCCCTATTTATTTACAAATGTACAGTTTTGTCAGCATGAATAAAGCATCTACCTTTCCTTTACTGCCTTTATCCCCATTCCCGAGAGTGCCCCTCAGATCCCACATAAAATGCATATCAGCATATTTACTGAGATCATTTTTCACGACAACAGGATGAGGAACTTAAGGGCGAGACTTTTAATCATCTATCCCTTGTGCTTTACGCAGACCCTACAATACACTAGAGGCTTCAAAGAGGTCAAAAATTCACATGTGTAGACAAATTAGGTCCCTTAAGATGCCAGGCAAACGAAGTGCTACCAAAACACGCAATGACTGTCCTAAAAGTGCGTTCTGGGATACACCTGTAAACTTGGATCAAGTTCCCTCCCCTCTCCTCAAAATATATCGACTTGTGCTGAAAGAAATCACGACCGATGCTCACAATTCTGACCTCGTAATTATATAGGGGGTGGTTTTGGTTTCTGCGTCTTTCCCTGATTCAGTGGCAGGTAACATATTTCATGTACAAAATGAACTGCAACACCACGGCAAACAAGGGACAGGCCCTCAAAGTTGTCGGTAGGGAGCCAGGACCCCGCCAGTGGCGTGGGGAGACACCGTACTAAACAAGCTTGCAAACAGCAGGCACCTTCCTGCCACTGAGGAGGAAGGGCTGGCTAAGGGAGGCCGGGGCGGAGGAAGCCAAGCTCTGCAGGCCCTGACAAAGTCCTCCCGGCCTCCACGCGTCGCCATGGCAACGCGGGGTCTGTGCTGGCCGGGATTGGCCGGCCTGGCGCGCGCAGGGCCCGCTGGGAAAGCGCGTCCCCGCCGCGGCTCCGCCAGTTTGAACTTGGCGGGCCAGATGTGGGCGGCGGGGCGCTGGGGGCCTACTTTTCCCTCTTCCTACGCCGGTTTCTCTGCTGACTGCAGACCCAGGTCTCGGCCCTCCTCGGACTCCTGCTCAGTCCCTATGACGGGCGCACGTGGGCAGGGGCTGGAGGTGGTGCGCTCGCCGTCGCCGCCGCTGCCGCTGAGCTGCAGCAATTCCACCAGGTCGCTGTTGTCTCCCCTTGGCCACCAGAGCTTCCAGTTTGACGAGGACGACGGTGACGGGGAGGATGAGGAAGACGTGGATGATGAGGAAGACGTGGATGAAGATGCCCATGATTCAGAGGCCAAAGTGGCGAGCCTGAGAGGAATGGAGTTACAGGGGTGCGCCAGGTAAACCCGAGGCCGCCCGGCCGATTCAGCCCGTACAAGTACTATAGTAGCCTCTCTTTTGTAGCACTCAGGTTGAATCAGAAAATAACCAAGAAGAACAGAAACAGGTGCGCTTACCAGAAAGCCGCCTGACACCATGGGAGGTGTGGTTTATTGGCAAAGAAAAAGAAGAACGTGACCGGCTGCAACTGAAAGCTCTAGAGGTAAAACTAGACAGTGTTCTTTTTATTTAATCAATGTTGCCTTTTGTCTAAATAAAATCCACAGGAATTAAATCAACAACTAGAAAAAAGAAAAGAAATGGAAGAACGTGAAAAAAGAAAGATAATTGCTGAAGAAAAGCACAAGGAATGGGTTCAGAAAAAGAATGAGCAAGTAAGGAGGGGAAAATGGATACACACATTGACATCTCTTTTGCAAAATATTTCTTCCTATTATACTTCATTACCTAGGTTTTAAAAAATACTTCTCTTAGAGTCTTTCTTCTTTGGCTTGTTTTGTTTTTCTATCCTGGTGGACATTTATCAAGTCTCTATCTTCTGCCCTTTGCCCTCTACTTTTCTCCTTTTTCCCTCCTGTGGCTTGCACTAATATTTGCCTGCAGGCAGTCACCAAGTCTGTATTTCTAGGCCTGACCTTTTGGATCCTTATGGCAAGTGCCTCCAAGTCTGCAAATCTAAAACAACCCATTTTGCCCATTTCTCCTTCGTAAATCCATCCTCCCATTTCTCTGTTTCATTCAGCTGTCTTCTCGGTCATCAAGGCTTAATTAGAATTCTTCTGTTGTTCCTAATCATCTCCTCCTTTTCTTTACAATTACTACTCCCCTGTTTGTGATCTCTTTCCATTATATCTTTCAACTTGTTGTTTACTTCTTATACTGGATTGTAAGCTACATAAGGGCAGGGATTTTTGCCTCTTTTGTTCAGTTTTCCAGGAGCTAGATGAATACCTGCGCATGATATATGTCCAAAAATAGTTTAATTGAGTGAAGATGTTCATTGAATGGCTGCATTTTTTCCTTTTAATTTTAATATATTCTTCTATGGATCACACACATTCGAAATTTTAAAAATACTTATTCTGTGGTCAATTTGTCTTCTGTTGTGATTTTTACATATTTAGAGTGGTACTGCTTTTATTATTATAATCCAGTTTTACAAATGTGGAAAAATGTTTAAATTGTAGGACAATATTTTAAATTTTAATTCTAACTTTTTATCTTTATTGTTGAATCTAATGCCTAATGGTATTAATAAGAGTACTAAGTAAATAATTTCAGTAAATTGAAGATGATATAACCTTCTTCATCCAAGTATTATAAGAAGGAAATTGGTTAGATGTATGTGTGTTATAACCATATTTGTTTAGAAGTCAATTACTTTGTTTTTTTAAAAAAGTTTACTTCATCCCATGATATAACATGAAAGAGATCTTTGTGAATAAATTCAAAAATCAAAATAAATCTCTGTGACTGTTATAAAACTTTGGGTAATATCTTTTTGAAATTTGTAACTATAAAACAAAATTATTTTACACATGCAGAATAGTTTGCTCTTTCCTCTAAAAGTCCTTCTTATCTTCTAACTCCATTAAGCTAATTTTACCATGCCAATCAAACCTAGTTGTTGTTTGTCTAGGAATGTAAGATACTTCTGGGAGACAATATATTCACTGTTTTAATTAGTGGCAGTAGACCTAATCCAATTATTTGAAGAAAAAAAAAATTATTTCTTTTGGAGGGAAGTGGCTTGCCCTGACATAAATCACTAGTTATTGAAGGCAAAATTCCGTAATGTTGAGAATTATTTAAAAATAAAACTGAGACGTTATATTTACCTGTTCTGCAGAACTCTTGTTCATGTTAAGG